AATTCGAGGTCCTGGGGGTGTGGGAGCGGGAGGCGGCTCCGCTGATCCCTCCTCCCTCCCCGAGTCCTGGGCTCCACCTCCTCCGCAGGCCCCCAGATATACACACACAGCCGCGGCTGGACATGCACACCCAGTGCCGGCTCCGGGCGCGCACACATGCAGGTAGCCACACTCACCTGAGCCGGTGCAGAGGGCGGCCTGGGCTGGGAAGGGGCCCCCTGCGCCGCGGGAGTGGGGAGAGCGGGAGGTGCCACAGCGCGGACCTGCGAACTGAGGTGATGGCCCGTTTTCCTTAACTCTCCTGCAGCACCTCCGCCCCTGCGCCGGCTCGGCTCTGGCCACAGCAGCGAGGACAGAGGGGCCCCGGGCGCGGCGGACTCGCGGGCGCACGCTCCCAGGAGCGCGCCGAGAGGGGCGCCGCGGCGCAGGAAACTTGGGCGAAGTTAGTTGCAAGTGCCAGGCGGCTGCCGAGAAGAGCGAGGCGGGGACGCGGCCGGTGCCAGGCCTGCGGCGCCGCGTGGAGGCTGCGCTGCCCTCCGCGGCCGGCGAGCTCCGGGAGCCCTAAGTCGGCAGGCGCGCCTGAAGGGGCTCGGAGCGAACAGAGCCGGCATGGCCCAGGGGACGGCCGGACGCGGCTCCTCGGCGAGCCGGGAGAACTTCCTCTGAGGCCGGGCGACCAACGCTTGCTCAAGCCTCATCCACCCTCCTTCCTCGCCCCACCCGTCAGTCCAGCAGCGGGAGAGGAAGACTCGAGAGGCAGGTGCTGCGGGGGACAGCTCCCCCCTCCAAAAAAAAAAAATCACCCAGCCGATTGGGGGTTTCCCATCGGCGCACCCTGCCCGGAGCCAAGAAGACAGGCTGGTGCTGCTGTATTTGTATTTATATCCATTGCTGCGCTCTGCGTTCTCGTGGCACGCCTGGACACTCCTCCGCCTCCCCCTCCTCTTCCTCCTCCAGGGCCACCTCCCCGCCTTCCCCACCCCCATCTGCTTCTGTCAAATGAGAAAGTCACCGAGGAGAACCCAAACACTCCAGCCGCTGAGAGCCCCCTTTGGCACTTGGCAGCACGCGGCGGCGGGCTCCTCGGCTCAACTTCGAGGAGTCTCCGCGACGCAACTTTTGGGGACGCTTTGCATTTAAGAGAGAACGACCGAGGAGGAGGAGCGCTCTGCCCGGCCGCCGCTACCTGCGGGGAGCTCACCAGCAAACGCCACTGCAGACGAAGGACCCAAAGAACGTAAAGGGCAAACTGCCGCCGCGGGGAGGGGGCACCGCCGAGAAGTTAGAGTGTCCCAGAGACAACCTGCTCGAGCGCTCGGCCGGAGACACTAAGGCGGCCCGGGGCGCGGCGTGGCCCTGGGCTGGTCCCCCAGCCCCCTCCTCCGGGGCGGGAGCGACGCCGGGGCGCGACGAGCCCCGGCCGGCCGAGCGGGTCTCCGCGGGCAGCCAACATTGATTTCCTCCGGGCCGAGGGCGAGGGCCCGGGAGGCGGCGGGCTGCAGCCGCGGCAGGGCGAGAGCATGTCCAAGCCGGTGGACCACGTCAAGCGGCCCATGAACGCCTTCATGGTGTGGTCGCGGGCTCAGCGGCGCAAGATGGCCCAGGAGAACCCCAAGATGCACAACTCGGAGATCAGCAAGCGCTTGGGCGCCGAGTGGAAACTGCTCACAGAGTCGGAGAAGCGGCCGTTCATCGACGAGGCCAAGCGTCTACGCGCCATGCACATGAAGGAGCACCCCGACTACAAGTACCGGCCGCGGCGCAAGCCCAAGACGCTGCTCAAGAAGGACAAGTTCGCCTTCCCGGTGCCCTACGGCCTGGGCGGCGTGGCGGACGCCGAGCACCCTGCGCTCAAGGCGGGCGCCGGGCTGCACGCGGGGGCGGGCGGCGGCCTGGTGCCTGAGTCGCTGCTCGCCAATCCCGAGAAGGCGGCCGCGGCCGCCGCCGCTGCCGCCGCACGCGTCTTCTTCCCGCAGTCGGCCGCTGCCGCCGCCGCTGCCGCCGCCGCCGCCGCCGCGGGCAGCCCCTACTCGCTGCTCGACCTGGGCTCCAAAATGGCAGAGATCTCGTCGTCCTCGTCCGGCCTCCCGTACGCGTCGTCGCTGGGCTACCCGACCGCGGGCGCGGGCGCCTTCCACGGCGCGGCGGCGGCGGCTGCAGCGGCGGCCGCCGCCGCCGGGGGGCACACGCACTCGCACCCCAGCCCGGGCAACCCGGGCTACATGATCCCGTGCAACTGCAGCGCGTGGCCCAGCCCCGGGCTGCAGCCGCCGCTCGCCTACATCCTGCTGCCGGGCATGGGCAAGCCCCAGCTGGACCCCTACCCCGCGGCCTACGCTGCCGCGCTATGACCCCGCGGGGCCGCCTCGCGAGGACCGGTGTGCACACGTGTACATATGTATAGGTACGAGCGCTGCGGCCTCCCCGTGCGCCCTCCCGCGACCGGGGGCCCGGTTTGTATGTACATAGAATGTATAGGTGCCAGGTAGAGGCAGAGAGGCCAGGCGGGGCAGGAGTGGCCAAGCGCGCAAGGGCGCGGGCGAGCAGGCCTGTGAATTCGCAGGATCATTTCAGACCCGCACTTCGGCAGCCAACTCGAAAGCAGGCGGTTGTGTGCGGCAGCAGTTGGCGTTTGCTTTGCACTTCGGAACCTGTTGCGTTTTGACCCACGGAGGTGGAGGAGTAACTTTTTGACATGTTGGCCTTTCCAGTTTTGTTGGAAGTTTCATGGTCGGTTTTGTTTTTGTTTCTCATTCTTCTTCCTCGCCCCTCAGCCCCCCAACCCCCAACCCCCTCCCGGTCCGTGTTGCATGCACGCTGTTCAAATGTGAGGTCTGAAATGGCTGGCACACGGGAAAAGCTGCTTGTGTCATTCGTTTCTGGGAGTGGGATGGCTCTGAGCAGCCTCGCCTCCCTGTTTGTACTATTTGAACTTTGCAGATCTCTGTTCTCTCAAGCAGAACTCCCAACCAGATCCATTCTTGACCAGTGACCGGCTCGAATCTGGCCTTTTGTGTGAGATGATCACGGTTTCTTTTGTTTATCACGCCATTTGCAAATCAGAGCAAGAGCTCTTTCTCAAGGGCAAGAAACGCAAACAAGAAATATTTGTGAGATGAAAGTTGTCAATTGGATTTTCTTCCTAAACAAACAACAACAACAAACTACTAGAAGTCTCCCTGAGTCCACTCGCTTGGATTTCTGACACAGTTTACAAAAAAGGAAAAAGGCACTGCTCCTATTTTCCCTTATGGCTGAGTTCACCTTAAGATTGTAAATGTGTATATGTCAGTGAAAACATTGAGGCTTGGAAAATGTGTTATTTTCGTTGCCCTAAGTTTGAGTCGACTTTAGACTCAAAAACATTTTGAGCGAATATCAAAGTTAACTTTTAAAAATTGCGAAACTATTTCAGAATCGCAATTTTATCGAAGATTAAATCAGACTTTTTTGTCTGGTAATTATATATTTATTATTTAGCAAAACTGAAGAAAAAAAGCACAGAATTGTTTCAACAGATGTCTCTCATTTTCAGCTAGCATTTCTCTCCCAAGTTGAGCTGGTTTAATGTGTTTTGGATTTCCCTCCTCAATTGGCTTATTTTTTAGATCACCTGCAATTCATTTGCAAATTGCAATAAAACACATTTTAGAAAAAAGGAACCTTCAATTATTAGCTTTGTTTCTTTTTAAATGTATATATTTTGACTAATGTTTGTGAATGAAGTTGGCTAACATGTATTTAGTTTCATTTTGGCTTTATGTAATATAAAGTTTTTAAAATTTTAAATATGGTTTTAACCTTTATGTGTAAATGATTTTCTAGTGTGACCTTCTAATTTAATATTAGACGTCTAAGGTATATCTGTAAATTAGAATCCGACTATCACTCTGTTCATTTTTTTTGAACAAAGAGTTTAAATAAAGCCTGAACCAGGGAAAAGAAAAATCTTCTATTTCTTGTTGAGTTCCTAACAAGAT